TTTCCTCAGCTAGTTTGAAAGTTAGTTGTTACATTTCTATTCTTTTGGTGTTTACCTTCAGTTTTTTAATTGGAGTATAATTTACCTTCAGTAAAATTCATATTTTTTGGAGTATAGTTCTGAGTTTTGATAAACAGATAACAGTCATGTAACCACCAACCACCACCATCGTCATGTTATAGAACAATTCCATCACCCCAAAAATTTTCTTTTGCCCCTTGTAGTCAACCTCTTTCCACATTTCTGGCCTTTGGCAACCACTGAACTGTTTTCTGTTTGTATAGTGTTGCATTTTTCCAGAATGTCATATAAATGGAATTATTCCTTTACTTACCATACTGAATTTGACATTCATGCATATTATTCCTTGTGTCCATAATTTATTTTTATTATTAAATAGTATTCCATTGTATGGATATTATCACAGTTTGTTTATCCGTTCACCAAATGAAGGACATGTGGGTGGGTTTTTTTTTTGAGACAGAGTCTCAGTCTGTCACTCAGGCTGGAGTGCAGTAGTGCAAACACGGCTCACTGCAGCCTCAACCTCCTGGGCTCAAGTGATCCTCCTACCTCTGCCTCCTGGGTAGCTAGGACTACAGGCATGTGCCACCACACTCAGTTTTTTAATTTTTTGTAACAGATAGAGAGATAGAGATATTGCCCAGGCTGGTTTTGAACTCCTGGCCTCAAGTGACCCTCCCACCTCAGTTTCCCCAAGTGCTGGGATTACAGGTGTGTGCCACCACACCTGGCCACATACAGGATTTTAATGGATGTCAAAATTATTTACTCTCTTGAGTAAATACCTTGCAGTTGCATTGCTGGGTTGTATGGTAAGTATATGTTTTGATTTCTAAGAAAATGCTAAACTGTTTTCCTTTTGTTTTGTTTTGAAACAGGGTCTTGCTCTATCGCCCAAGCTGGAGAGCAGAGGCATGATCACATCTCACTGCAGCCTTGTCCTCCTAGGCTCAGGTGATCCTCCTCCCTCAGGCTTCTGAGTAGCTGGGACTACAGGCATGCACCACAATGTCTGGCTAATTTTTGCATTTTTGGTAGAGACAGAGTTTTGCTGTGTTGCTCAGGCAGGTATTGAACTCTCAGGCTCGAGCAATCTGCCCTCCTCAGCCTCTCAAAGTGCTGGGATTACAGGCATGAGCCACTGCACCTTGCCCAACTGTTTTCCTTTGTAGAAACCTGCCAAATTCTTTTCCACGGTGGCTGTGCCATTTTGCATTCTCACTAGCAATGAGAATTCTAGTACTTGGTATTGTCAGTTATTTTTTATTTTACATGTGTAGTGATATCACCTTTGATTTTAATTTTGCATTTCCCTGATGTCTAATAATATTGAACTGTTTTCCTGTGTTTATTTGCCATCTGCATATTTTCTTTGGTGAAGTTTCCATATCGTTTTTCTTTTAGCCTTCTGTTTGTTTTTTTGTTGAGACAGGGTCTTGCTCTGTTACCCAGGCTGAATGCAGTGGTGTGACCTTGGCTCACTGCTGCCTTGACCTCCCAGGCTCAAGTGATCCTCCCATCTCAACCTCCTGAGTAGTTGAGACCACAGGCACATGCCACCATGCCCACCTAATTTTGTTTATATTTTTGTAGAGACAAGATCTCAGTATGTTGTCCAGGCTGGTCTTTATTTCCTGGGCTCAAGTGATCCTCCTGCCTTGGTCTCCCAAAGTGCCAGGCTTATAGGTGTGAGCCACTATGCCTGGACTGAAGTATCCTTTCAAATCTCTTTCTTATTTTGTGGATTAAATACTTAAATGTAAGACCTGAAACTGTGAAACTACTAGGCAAAAACATTGTGGAAATGCTTCAGGACATTGTTCTGGGCAAAGATTTTTTTGAGGTAAAAACTTAAAAGCACAGGCAATAAAAGCAAAAATAGATGGTATTATATTAAGCTAAAAAGCTTCTGTACAGCAAAGGAAATAACCAACAGAGTAAAGAGACAACTTATTGAATCAGAGAAAACATTTGCAAAATATCCATCTGACGAGGGATTAATAACAAGAATATATAAGGAGCTGAAACAATGGCAAAAAGCCAAATAATCTGATTTTTAAAATGGGCAAATGATCTGAATAGACATTTCACAAAAGAAGATGTACAGGTGGCCAACAGGTACATGAAAAAATATTCGACATCGTGAATCAGGGAAATGCAAATCAAAACCACAATGAGATATCGTCTCACCCCAGTTAAAATGGCTATCAAAAAGACAAAAAAAAAAATAAAATAAAATAAAAAAGATTCTTGTGAGGATAAAGAGAAAGGGGAATGGTAGGACAGTTTTATTGGGAATATAAATTAGTGTAGCCTCTGTAAAAAACAGTATGGAGGTTCCTCAAAAAAATCAAAATAGATCTGCCATATGATCCAGCAATTTCACCACAAAGTATAAACTAAAAGAAAGGAAATCAATGTATTGAAGAGAGATCTGCATTCCAGCGTTTATTACAGTACTATTTACAGTTTCCAAGATACGGAAAAACCTGAATCCATCAGCAGACGAATGGATAAAGAAAATGTATATATACACGGAATATTATTCAGCCATAAAAAAGAATGATATCCTGTCATTTCCAGCAACATGGATGTAACTGGAGAACATTATGTTCAGTGAAATAAGCCAAGCACGGACATGTTGCATGTTCTCACTCTTGGGATTTAAAAAAAGTTGATCTCGGGAAGGTAGAGAGTAGAACAATGGTTACCAGAGGCTGGGAAGGGTAGGGGGGCAAAGGGTAGGAAGACAGATTGGTCAATGGGTGTAAAAATACAGTTAGAGGCCGGGCGCAGTGGCTCATGCCTGTAATCCCAGCATGGGAGGCTGAGGTGGGCGGATCACGAGGTCAGGAGTTCGAGACCAGCCTGGCCAACATAGTGAAACCCTGTCTCTACTAAAAATACAAAAATTAGCCATGCGTGGTGGTACGTGACTAGTCCCAGCTACTTGGGAGGCTGAGGCAGGAGAATCGCTTGAAGTCAGGAGGCGGAGGTTGCCGTGAGTCGAGATAGCGCCGCTGCACTCCAGCCTGGGCGACAGAGCTAGAATGCTGTCTTAAAAAAAAAAAAAAACAATTGGAATAAGTTCTAGTGTTTGATAGCACTGCATTGTGGCTATAGTTAACAATAATTTATTATTTCAAAATAGAAGAGAAGGTTTGGAATGTTCTCTACAGAAAGAAATGATAAATGTGTGAAGTGATAGATATCCTAATTACCCTGATTTGATCATTACACACTGTATGTATGTATCGGAATATCATGTGTACTCCATATATATGTAGGTTATTATGTATCAATAAAAAGTATTTTGCTCATTTTAATATTTGTTTTCTTTCTTTCTTTCTTTTTATTTATTTATTTATTTTTTTGAGACGGAGTTTTGCTCTTGTTGCCCAGGCTGGAGTGCAATGGTACGATCTTGGCTCACCACAACCCCCGCCTCCTGGGTTCAAGAAATTATCTTGCCTCAGCCTCCAGAGTAGCTGGGATTACAGGCGTGTCCCACCATGCCCAACTGATTTTGTATTTTTAGTAGAGACGGGGTTTCTCCACGTTGGTCAGGCTGGTCTCGAACTCCCGACCTCAGGTGATCCACCCGCCTCAGCCTCCCAAAGTGTTGGGAATATAGGCCTGAGCTACTGCGCCTGGACGATATTTGTTTTCTTACTGAATTTTAAAAATTCTTTGGATATTCAGGATATTTCTCTTGTCAATTAGATGTTTCTTTTAGACTAATATGCATGTGTGTGTGTCTTGTCTTTTTATATTCCTAACAGTGTCTTTCATAGAACAGACGTTTTAAATTTCTTTCTTTTATGCATCATGGATCATGCTTTTGATGTCATTTTTCTTTTTTTTTTTTTAACTAATATTTTTTAGAGACAGGTTCTCACTTTGTGTCCAGGGTAGGGTGCAGTGGCACAAACATGGCTGACTACAGCCTCAACCTCCTGGGCTCAAGGAATCCTTCCATTTTAGCCTCCCAAGTTGCTGGGACTACAAATGTATGCCACCATACCCCAGTTTGTTTTAAAAATTTTTTGTAGAAATGGGGTCTTGCTATGTTGCCCAGGTTGCTCCTGAACTTTTGTCCTCAGGTGATGCTCCCACCTTGGCCTCCCAAAGTGCTAGGATTATAGGCATGAGCCACCACGTCCAGCCTGGTGTCATTTTTCTAGGAAAACTTTTAGGAAACCAAGGTCACAAAGATTTTTTCTGCAAACTTTTCTTATACATATTTTGTAGTTTTAGTTTTTACACTTGGCTCTGTGATCCATTTTGAGGTAATTTTTATTTGTTGAATTACTTCTACAACTTTGTGGAAAATCAATTGATCATATATATGTGTGTCTATTTGTAGACTGTCCTTTCTTCCTATTTTCCAGTATGTTAATCCTTTTGTCAGCATCTCACTGTTGATTATTGTAGTTTTATATGAAGTGTCGATGTTATATAGTGTGAATCCTCCAACTTTGTTTTTCTTTTTCAAAATTGTCTTGGCAATTCTAGTTCCTTTGCCGTTCCATATAAATTTTAGAATCAGTTTGTTATTTTTTATAAAAAGATTGCTGGGGATTTGAATGGAATTGCATTGAATCTATAGATGAATTTGGGGAGAACTAAAACCTTAACCAGGTAAACTCTTCTAATCCATGAACACATCCATATCTCTCCATTTGCTTAGGTTGTTTTTAATTTCTTTAATCTGTAATTTATAGTTTTCAGCATAGTGTTTGCCTTTTAGGTGCTATTATAAAATACACTGTTTTGTCCGTTGCTTGTGCAGTTGGCAACCTTATTTGAAGGTTTAAAGACACCTCATTTAATATATATCATTGAATCATTAACATTGAACTTACACAGCCAACAGTGCTGTAACTCATGCCTGAATAAGCTTATCTAAAATACATATTTTCTCCACAAGACAGATCACAGCTTTCTTGTGCTTAGGTACACTAGGTAGCACTTGAGCACTGTGCCAGGGATCCATTTTAAACATCAAAACTACTGGAAAAAAAAAAAAGCATAAAAACATGGCACTAAGTAGAGCACTAAAAGGAGACTTGTTTATTGTATGAGACCTGAACCAAAAAGGCACAATATCACTTTGACCTCAGCTGGGAATGTGCATGTTGGGTGACTCAGGTTTTTCACTGCTCTGCACATGTTCATGAATGACCACGAGAGTGCAGTAAATATTGATTTTGGGATTACAAATAAATTTTAGTGAGTAGGCAAATAAGGAATCTGTGAATGAAGATCAATTATATAAAAGTAAAATTGACTTTTGTGCTATATATTGGCCTTATATCTTGCTAACTCAGGTGATAGAGCTTTTTTGTAGATTCTTTAGCATTTTCTTCATCAATATTCATGTCATTGGCAAATAGGGGTACTTTTATTATTCCTTTTTTCTCTCTTCCATCTTTTTCTCTTTTTAAAATTGTAGTGAAAAGCACATCAAATAAATTTACCTACTGGTCTGATTGCAGTGATGTTTACAACTAATTGATCACAACCAATTATAGATTTCTTTATTCCTTCTCCATTTCCAGTGCTTTACTTGAGTAGCCTAAAAAAAAAAAATTACACTCTTAACAAATTTTGAATACAATTTATGGCATTGTTACTTATGTGCATATTGTTGTGCAACAGTTATCTATAACTTTTTCATCTTGCATTACTGAAACTACCCATTTCTCCCTCCCCACAACACTTGACAAACACCATTCTACTTTCCATTTCTGTGTGCTTGATTATATTAGGTACCTCATGTAAGTGGAATCATGCAGTATTTGTCCTTTTGTGATTGGCTTATTTTACTTAGCATAATGTCCTCAAGGTTAATTTATGTTGTGGCATATGATAGGATTTACTTCTTTTATAATACTGAACATTCCATGGTATGTATATGTTATGTTTTGTGTATCCTTCTATCAGTGGACATTTCGATTGTTTCTGTATCGTTAATGTGAGCAATGCTGCAACAAACGTGGATTGTGAGATATCTCTTCAAGATCCTGTTTTCAGTTCATTTGGATATACACCTAGAAGTGGGATAATGTGGTAGTTCTAGTTTTAATTTTTTGAGGACGCTCTATACTGTTTTCCATAGTAGCTTCACCATTTTATAATAATATTAACAGTGCACAGGGGTTTCAATTTTCCCACATCCTCTCCAATACTTGTTATTTTCTGGTTTTTTGATATTGGCACTTCTAACAGGTATGAGGATGAGATCTCATTGTGGTTTTGATTTGTATTTCTTTTATGATTAGTGATGTTGAGCATCTTTTCATATGCTTATTGACCATTGTATATCTTTTTATTATTATTATTATTATTTTTTAAGATAGGGTCTTGCTTTGTCGCCCAGACTGGAGTGCAGTCGCACACTTACGGCTTGCTGCAGCCTTGACTTCAAGCAGTCCTCTCACCTCAGCCTCATGAGTAGCTGGGACTACAGGCGTGCGCCACCATGCCCGGCTAATTTTTTTTTTTTTTTTTTGTAGAGATGGGGTTTCGCCATGTTGTTCAGGCTGGTCTTGAACTCTTGGGCTCAAGTGATCCACCTGCCTCCGCCTCCCAAAGTGCTGGGATTACAAGTGTGAGCCACTGTTATCAGCTCATTGTATATCTTTGGAGAAATGTCTATTCAAGCTCTTTGCCCATTTTCAAATTGGATTATTTTTTGTTGTTAATTATCAAGTTGAGAAGTTCTTTACATATTCTGGGTAATAACACCTTATCTGATATGTGGTTTGCAAATATTTTCTCCCATTCCATAAATTGTCTTTTTACTCTGTTGATTGTGTCCTTTGGTGCACAGAAGTTTTTCAGTTTGATGTAGTCCCATTTGTCTATTTTTGCTTTTGTTACCTGTACTTTTGGTGTCATATCCAAGAAATCATAGCCCATTTCAATGTCATGAAGCTTTTTCCCTATGTTTACTTCTAGGAATTTTATAGTTTCAGGTGCTACCTTTAGACCTGTAATCCATTTTGAGTTAATTTTTGTATATGGTGTGAGATAACGTCCATCTTTAATCTTTTACATGGGCATGTCCAGTTTTCTCAACACCATTTGCTGAAGAGAGTATCGTTTTTCCATTGTGGAGTCTTGGCACCATTGTCAAAGATTGACCAGATACTTCCTGGGATCAAGTGATCCTCCCACCTCAGCCTCCCAAGTAGCTGGGACCACCAGAAGGTGACATCACACCTGGCTGATTTTTGTATGTTTTGTAGAGATGGGGTTTTGTCATGTTGCCCAAGCTGGTCTTGAACTCCTGAGCTCAAGCGTTCTGCCCATCTCGGCCTCCCAAGTGTTGTGATTACAGACATGAACCACCACGTCTAGCTCCCACATTTTTGTTATCTTATATTTTACATCCAGCTTGTTAGGTCTTCTGATACTTTTCTTTATCCTTAATGTTTTGTATTTTGCCATGTTACTGTGTATAAGTGTAGATTAAAAAAATACTGATTAGCAGTAGAGAGTTTTTTCAACCTAGAAAATAATATCTTGGAAAAATTTCAACCATTATTTATTTATTTATTTTGAGATGAAGTCTCACTGTATCACCCAGGCTGGAGTGCAGTGGCGAGATCTCGGCTCACCACAACCTCCGCCTCCCAGATTCAAGCCATTCTCCTGCCTAAGCCTCCCGAGTAGCTGGGATTACAGGTGCGTGCAACCATGCCCAGCTGATTTTTGTATAACTCTTACTGCTTTTTGTCTTATCTCCCAGGGCCATTTCTGAGCAGTGGAGGTTTCAAGTAATCCACTAACAACCAGTTCCAAATTCTGTCATCAAATCCTGTGCTGCTGTTCCTCGTGGTAAGTTTTCTTATGGACATAGTAAAACTTTAATTATCTAAATTTTTTTGTTTTTTGTTTTCAGGTAATAGATGCATATTATTTCTTTTATTTAAAAGAAATGAATGTGACTAGTATTGCATTAAGAGCTGAAACTTGGCTTTTAGCTGCATGGCATGTTAAAGTACCTCCGATGTGGCTGGAAGCTTGTATTAACTGGATTCAAGAAGAAAATAATAATGTTAACTTGAGTCAGGCCCAAATGAATAAACAAGTGTTTGAGCAGTGGCTCCTTACTGATCTGAGGGATTTGGAGCATCCTCTTTTACCCGATGGCATTTTAGAAATTCCAAAAGGAGAATTAAATGGATTTTATGCTCTGCAGATTAATTCCTTGGTTGATGTAAGTCAGCCTGCATACTCCCAGATACAGAAGTTGAGAGGAAAGAATACAACAAATGATCTAGTTACAGCTGAAGCACAAGTAACCCCAAAACCTTGGGAAGCAAAGCCTTCACGAATGTTGATGCTGCAGCTAACTGATGGAATCGTACAAATACAGGGAATGGAATATCAGCCTATTCCAATTCTTCATAGTGATCTTCCTCCAGGTACAAAAATTTTGATTTATGGAAATATATCTTTCCGTCTTGGTGTTCTCTTATTGAAACCAGAAAACGTGAAAGTGTTAGGAGGTGAAGTAGATGCTCTTTTAGAAGAATATGCCCAAGAAAAAGTACTTGCAAGATTAATAGGGGAACCTGATCTTGTAGTTTCAGTCATACCAAACAATTCTAACGAAAACATTCCCAGAGTTACAGATGTTCTAGATCCTGCATTAGGTCCTTCTGATGAAGAACTCTTGGCAAGTCTTGATGAAAATGATGAGCTTACAGCAAATAATGACACTTCCTCAGAACGATGTTTCACCACAGGTAGTTCCTCAAATACCATTCCCACAAGACAGTCAAGTTTTGAGCCAGAATTTGTTATTTCTCCAAGACCAAAAGAGGAACCATCAAACCTATCTATACATGTAATGGATGGAGAATTAGATGACTTTTCACTGGAGGAGGCCTTGCTTTTAGAAGAAACTGTCCAGAAAGAACAGATGGAAACTAAGGAATTGCAACCATTGACTTTTAACAGAAATGCCGATCGAAGTATAGAGAGATTTTCACATAATCCTAATACTACGAATAACTTTTCTTTGACTTGCAAAAATGGAAACAATAATTGGAGTGAAAAAAATGTATCTGAACAAATGACTAATGAAGACAAATCATTTGGTTGTCCATCTGTTAGAGACCAAAACAGGAGTATTTTTTCAGTTCATTGTAATGTACCCTTAGCCCATGATTTTACAAATAAAGAAAAGAACTTAGAGACAGATAATAAAATAAAACAAACCAGCAGTTCAGATAGCCATTCCTTAAATAATAAAATATTAAATAGAGAGGTGGTCAACTATGTACAGAAAAGGAATTCACAAATTTCTAATGAAAATGATTGTAATTTACAGAGTTGTTCTTTAAGATCATCAGAGAATAGCATTAATCTTTCTATTGCCATGGATTTGTATTCTCCACCCTTTGTCTATTTGTCTGTTCTAATGGCCAGCAAACCAAAGGAAGTTACAACAGTGAAAGTGAAAGCATTTATTGTAACCTTAACTGGAAATCTCTCAAGTTCTGGTGGTATTTGGAGTATAACTGCAAAGGTGTCTGATGGTACTGCATATCTAGATGTAGACTTTGTGGATGAAATACTTACTAGCTTGATAGGGTTCTCAGTACCAGAAATGAAACAGTCAAAAAAGGATCCTCTTCAATACCAAAAGTTCCTGGAAGGGTTGCAGAAATGTCAAAGAGATCTAATAGATTTGTGCTGTCTAATGACTATTTCATTTAATCCTTCCTTGTCTAAAGCAATGGTACTGGCATTACAAGATGTTAATATGGAACACCTTGAGAATCTAAAGAAGCGGTTAAATAAATAATTAAACTAAAATAGTATTAGGAACAATTAAAAACAACAAGGAAATATTTAGAATTTGTTCACAATTTTACTTATGATACTTTGTGTAAAAAGGAAAAATGAAATTTCATAGCTTATTTCAGTTTAATTTTAAAGTGTTTAATCATGTTTGTTATATGTGGAGCTTTTGAAAATAAGTTAATCTTTTTTTTTTTTTTTTTAATGTCAGGGTATTGCTCTGTTGCCCAGGCTAGAGTGCAGTGGCATGATCATAGGTTATTGCATCAACCTCTTGAGCTCAAGCGATCCTCCTGCCTTAGCCTCTTGAGTTGCTGGGACTATAGGCATGTACCACCATGCCCAGCTAATTTATAATTACTATTATTGTTTTGTAGGGACAGAGTTTTGCTATGTTGCCCAGATTGGTCTCAAACTCCTGGCCTCTCACTCCTGCCGTCATGGCCTCCAAAGTTTACTTTTTTTAAAAGTAACTGTTAGATGGAGGAATATGGTGACCCACTATTGTTGAGAAATTTGTTTTCCACTTGTCACGTCACATAAGATGATTGCTAAAATATTGTACTGGTGTTCGGTGGTGAGTCATATTTTTGAAAGTTAATAATTATAAATAGGTAATTTCCTTCTAATATGTTGGTACTGTCTATGGCCATACCACCCTGAACATGCCTGAGCTTGTCATAATATGTTGAGTACCCAAAAGATTTGTTTATATTGTTAATCTTAGGGAAAAAAAATTAAAATCCAGTAGATCAGAACATCAGGCTTTCAGATACAAATTGATTTACTGGTTTTTATTTTGCTGATTATAATATTTGGTATATTTAAGGTAATCTAGTTAACTAGATGCTATTTCATAGATTATATTGAATGATTTAAAACTTTATTTTCAAGGATAGTTTATTTTAAATGGCATATTGAAAACATCATTATTAAGATCCAGTAGGTAGGACATTTATTGGATTAAAATGAAGCATTTATCTATGTCTTTAGGTGTCATTGTTCCCTTTCTGAATTAGCTGTACATATAAGCCTTCCTTTGGTTTTAAGTACTGATTTTTTTTTAAAAAAAAGAGGGACTGTTTACCATTCTTCCACTGTGCTGTTATAAAGTTGTATTTGAAAGGTAATGTTGTTTTTATTAATCTTTTGTCTTAAAATAATTTAAAGTGCTTTGAATTTTAAAACATTAAACAAATCCTTAAATAACAAAATACATTGGTGTTTTATTTTATTGAAAATAATG